TTGAGAGATGGAGGGATCCCCGCATCTGAGGGGATACCGGGAGAAGGAGAGCTGAGGCAAGCAGGAGAAGGAGAGCACTGACAAGCCCATTTTACAGATCAGGAATGTAGAGTTTCAGCCTTAGGAGGAGGACGAGGACGAGGACACTCACGTGGGGCTCCTCCTGGGGCTTCACCTGTCCTTCCCCCCCCAACCCTGATCAGGCTGAAGCAGAGGGAATTCACACATGTTGGGTGCCCACTAAGTGTGCCAGGAAATACGCTTTGCCTACCCTTTCCATTCAATCCTCAGAGAACCCTGGGAGGAAGATTCTCTTCTATGATTGTCTCTATTTTACGGATGTGAAAGTAGAGGCCCAGAGACGTGCCGAGGTGATGTGGCAAGGTCAGGGAGCCACAGAGCCTAAGAGGGCAGCAGTTTAAGAGGACATAAGAGGCCCCCGCTGGACGATGCTGCGGCCCCCACCCCCGCCTCACGGGTACACACCCGCGGAGCACACCCCGTGTGCTCCCCGTGTGGCGCCTGCCAGTGGTCTCTGGAACCTGATGGGGAAGAGGTCAGCTTCCTGATTGAGCACAGAAGCCCTTCCCATTTTACAGATGAGGAAACTGACCTCCGGAGAGGAACGTGACCTTCTCAAAGATTCCTTTTTTACTAGGAAAGATTGTTAAATCCCTCTCCCTACGTCCCCTACTCAATGACTCATCGGCCCCACGGACTTGTTCGGGAGTGGGAGCGCCTGTGTATCCCAGTTCCCCCTTGGAAATAGACTCGACTCCTGGACTGTTAGCCTCGGTATTTAGAGAGACATCCCCCTGGCTTGGCCCAGGGGCCGCTCGCAGGGGCTGTCGCCGTGCCAAGGGCCCCCCCACCTCTGCCCCAAAGTCCCTCCCAGGGAGGCGCTGTCGCAACCCGCGGGACGGGGGCAGGGAGACCGGACCCAGAGGCACTGGGGTAGGGCTCGGCAGGGCGGGTCCGGGCGGAGCGCGGGGTGCGGAGGGCGGAGGCGGCTCCGGCGCCCGCTCTGCCCGCCGCTGGGTCCGACCGCGCTCGCCTTCCTTGCAGCCGCGCCTCGGCCCCATGGACGCCCTGTGCGGTTCCGGGGAGCTCGGCTCCAAGTTCTGGGTAAGGCGCGGGGCTCCGGGGTCACTGCGCGGCCACAGCACTAAACTGTTCTCTGTGTCCCCAGGACTCCAACCTGTCTGTGCACACAGAAAACCCGGACCTCACTCCCTGCTTCCAGAACTCCCTGCTGGCCTGGGTGCCCTGCATCTACCTGTGGGTCGCCCTGCCCTGCTACTTGCTCTACCTGCGGCACCATTGTCGTGGCTACATCATCCTCTCCCACCTGTCCAAGCTCAAGATGGTCAGTGGCTCAGGGATCTCCTACCGATGGGGGATGCGGATTCCAACCTGTGCTCTCTTCGCAGGTCCTGGGTGTCCTGCTGTGGTGCGTCTCCTGGGCGGACCTTTTTTACTCCTTCCATGGCCTGGTCCATGGCCGGGCCCCTGCCCCTGTTTTCTTTGTCACCCCCTTGGTGGTGGGGGTCACCATGGTCAGTGTGGGGCCCTGGGAAAGTGGATGGGGTCTGCCCGGGCCTCCCTGCCCTCCCTGCACAGCTGCTGGCCACCCTGCTGATACAGTATGAGCGGCTGCAGGGCGTACAGTCTTCGGGGGTCCTCATTATCTTCTGGTTCCTGTGTGTGGTCTGCGCCATCGTCCCATTCCGCTCCAAGATCCTTTTAGCCAAGGCAGAGGTAAGGTTGGGGGAGAGGGGAACCTGCCAGGTTGCTTCTGACGCCCCTCCACTCTCCCACCCAGGGTGAGATCTCAGACCCCTTCCGCTTCACCACCTTCTACATCCACTTTGCCCTGGTACTCTCTGCCCTCATCTTGGCCTGCTTCAGGGAGAAACCTCCATTTTTCTCCGCAAAGAATGTCGACCCTGTGAGTTTCCCATGGAGGGTGCGGGGGCTCCATGATTCCCCCGTCCTATTCTCTCGCCTTCTAGAACCCCTACCCTGAGACCAGCGCTGGCTTTCTCTCCCGCCTGTTTTTCTGGTGGTTCACAAAGTGAGTTGGCTCTTCCACCAGCCAGGCCAGAGGGGGCTGCCTGCCGGGCTTCACCTCCCCCCAGGATGGCCATCTATGGCTACCGGCATCCCCTGGAGGAGAAGGACCTCTGGTCCCTAAAGGAAGAGGACAGATCCCAGATGGTGGTGCAGCAGCTGCTGGAGGCATGGAGGAAGCAGGAAAAGCAGACGGCACGGTGAGGCCCTCCCCTTGCCCCAACACCCAGCCCCTAACCCACTGCTCCTTCCTCCCTGGACCAGACACAAGGCTTCAGCAGCACCTGGGAAAAATGCCTCCGGCGAGGACGAGGTGCTGCTGGGTGCCCGGCCCAGGCCCCGGAAGCCCTCCTTCCTGAAGGCCCTGCTGGCCACCTTCGGCTCCAGCTTCCTCATCAGTGCCTGCTTCAAGCTTATCCAGGACCTGCTCTCCTTCATCAATCCACAGCTGCTCAGGTCTCTCCACACTCCGGCTCACTATAGCCCTGCTGCCCACCTCACTCCTCTCTCCTCCCCACAGCATCCTGATCAGGTTTATCTCCAACCCCATGGCCCCCTCCTGGTGGGGCTTCCTGGTGGCTGGGCTGATGTTCCTGTGCTCCATGATGCAGTCGCTGATCTTACAACACTATTACCACTACATCTTTGTGACTGGGGTGAAGTTTCGTACTGGGATCATGGGTGTCATCTACAGGAAGGTCAGCTGGAGCAGGGCCCAGGGGAAAGGCTGAGCCAAGTCCACCCACTACTGTCTACCTGCAGGCTCTGGTTATCACCAACTCAGTCAAACGTGCGTCCACTGTGGGGGAAATTGTCAACCTCATGTCAGTGGATGCCCAGCGCTTCATGGACCTTGCCCCCTTCCTCAATCTGCTGTGGTCAGCACCCCTGCAGATCATCCTGGCGATCTACTTCCTCTGGCAGGTGACTCTCCAACCCTGACCTCTGCCTCCTTCTATGTGTCATCTATCCACCGGTGCCTCCTCAGAACCTAGGTCCCTCTGTCCTGGCTGGAGTCGCTTTCATGGTCTTGCTGATTCCACTCAACGGAGCTGTGGCCGTGAAGATGCGCGCCTTCCAGGTAGGTGCTGTCAGAGGTGCATCCTCCTGCCTGTGTGCCACTGACACTCTTTCTGCCTGCACAGGTAAAGCAAATGAAATTGAAGGACTCGCGCATCAAGCTGATGAGTGAGATCCTGAACGGCATCAAGGTGCTGAAGCTGTACGCCTGGGAGCCCAGCTTCCTGAAGCAGGTGGAGGGCATCAGGCAGGGTGAGCTCCAGCTGCTGCGCACGGCGGCCTACCTCCACACCACAACCACCTTCACCTGGATGTGCAGCCCCTTCCTGGTGAGGCTTGGCACAGGGCTGGGTCCCTGCCTCTCTACCCTGACACCACCTCCACGCTGCTCAGGTGACCCTGATCACCCTCTGGGTGTACGTGTACGTGGACCCAAACAATGTGCTGGACGCCGAGAAGGCCTTTGTGTCTGTGTCCTTGTTTAATATCTTAAGACTTCCCCTCAACATGCTGCCCCAGTTAATCAGCAACCTGACTCAGGTAACCCTGGGTAGGGCTGGGGGCTCTACTGGAGTCTCTAGGGCTGACTCACATCCTCCCGTAGGCCAGTGTGTCTCTGAAACGGATCCAGCAATTCCTGAGCCAAGAGGAACTTGACCCCCAGAGTGTGGAAAGAAAGACCATCTCCCCAGGTCTAGAGAGCCCCTACCTGGGCTGCCTGCCCCTCCCTGACCCTGCCCACCTTGGTCCTCTCAGGCTATGCCATCACCATACACAGTGGCACCTTCACCTGGGCCCAGGACCTGCCCCCCACTCTGCACAGGTACCAGCTTCTCCCACTCCCTTCCCAGCTGCTCTAACTGGACTCCTGGGGTCCTTGCCCCCAGCCTAGACATCCAGGTCCCGAAAGGGGCACTGGTGGCCGTGGTGGGGCCTGTGGGCTGTGGGAAGTCCTCCCTGGTGTCTGCCCTGCTGGGAGAGATGGAGAAGCTAGAAGGCAAAGTGCACATGAAGGTGAGAGAGGCAGGGGCTCCTGGGCAGGGTGTCAAGCCCCGAGGTAAATTTCTCCTGTGGCCAGGGCTCCGTGGCCTATGTGCCCCAGCAGGCATGGATCCAGAACTGCACTCTTCAGGAAAACGTGCTTTTCGGCAAAGCCCTGAACCCCAAGCGCTACCAGCAGACTCTGGAGGCCTGTGCCTTGCTAGCTGACCTGGAGATGCTGCCTGGTGGGGATCAGACAGAGATTGGAGAGAAGGTACAGAGTCCTCTTCCATCCCTAAGAGGCTACCCCATTTTTCCCACCCCCCGCCTCCCTCCAGGGCATTAACCTGTCTGGGGGCCAGCGGCAGCGGGTCAGTCTGGCTCGAGCTGTTTACAGTGATGCCGATATTTTCTTGCTGGATGACCCACTGTCCGCGGTGGACTCTCATGTGGCCAAGCACATCTTTGACCACGTCATCGGGCCAGAAGGCGTGCTGGCAGGCAAGGTGAGGCCTGCCAGAGGCTAAGGGGGCTAAGGGTAGGGGTGAGAGCCTGCTGCCTTCTCCCCAGACGCGAGTGCTGGTGACGCACGGCATTAGCTTCCTGCCCCAGACAGACTTCATCATTGTGCTAGCTGATGGACAGGTGTCTGAGATGGGCCCGTACCCAGCCCTGCTGCAGCGCAACGGCTCCTTTGCCAACTTTCTCTGCAACTATGCCCCCGATGAGGACCAAGGGCACCTGGAGGACAGCTGGACCGGTATCTGCCATCCTGGGCCCTCTGATTCCCATAACCCTATCTCCTTCCTCCCACCCTACTGCAGCGTTGGAAGGTGCAGAGGATAAGGAGGCACTGCTGATTGAAGACACACTCAGCAACCACACGGATCTGACAGACAATGATCCAGTCACCTATGTGGTCCAGAAGCAGTTTATGAGGTGAGTTCCTGAGAGCTCCCAGCCCTCCCGGACCCTCCCTGGGCCTGACCAGCTGCCTCCACAGACAGCTGAGTGCCCTGTCCTCAGATGGGGAGGGACAGGGTCGGCCTGTACCCCGGAGGCACCTGGGTCCATCAGAGAAGGTGCAGGTGACAGAGGCGAAGGCAGATGGGGCACTGACCCAGGAGGAGAAAGCAGCCATTGGCACTGTGAGTCGGTGGGGCAAGAGGGGCTGGAGGGGCTGTCCCTGACTGCCATGGCTGCTCCCTACAGGTGGAGCTCAGTGTGTTCTGGGATTATGCCAAGGCCGTGGGGCTCTGTACCACGCTGGCCATCTGTCTCCTGTATGTGGGTCAAAGTGCGGCTGCCATTGGAGCCAATGTGTGGCTCAGTGCCTGGACAAATGATGCCATGGCAGACAGTAGACAGAACAACACTTCCCTGAGGCTGGGCGTCTATGCTGCTTTAGGAATTCTGCAAGGTGAGCTTGTGGGGGTGTCCAGAAGGGGCTCCGGTGAGCCAGCGCCCTCTGCCTTCTCCAACAGGGTTCTTGGTGATGCTGGCAGCCATGGCCATGGCAGCGGGTGGCATCCAGGCTGCCCGTGTGTTGCACCAGGCACTGCTGCACAACAAGATACGCTCGCCACAGTCCTTCTTTGACACCACACCATCAGGCCGCATCCTGAACTGCTTCTCCAAGGACATCTATGTCGTTGATGAGGTTCTGGCCCCTGTCATCCTCATGCTGCTCAATTCCTTCTTCAACGCCATCTCCACTCTTGTGGTCATCATGGCCAGCACGCCGCTCTTCACTGTGGTCATCCTGCCCCTGGCTGTGCTCTACACCTTAGTGCAGGTGTGGGGTGGGCGTGATTCCAGTGTGGGCGTCCCTGACCCCAAACTCCTTCTCCCTCCATCAGCGCTTCTATGCAGCCACATCACGGCAACTGAAGCGGCTGGAATCAGTCAGCCGCTCACCTATCTACTCCCACTTTTCGGAGACAGTGACTGGTGCCAGTGTCATCCGGGCCTACAACCGCAGCCGGGATTTTGAGATCATCAGTGATACTAAGGTGGATGCCAACCAGAGAAGCTGCTACCCCTACATCATCTCCAACCGGTCAGAAGCCGCCTCCCTCGCTCCCTGCTCCTGCCCCATTTCCTCCTCATCTGATCCCCCATAGGTGGCTGAGCATCGGAGTGGAGTTCGTGGGGAACTGCGTGGTGCTCTTTGCTGCACTATTTGCCGTCATCGGGAGGAGCAGCCTGAACCCGGGGCTGGTGGGCCTTTCTGTGTCCTACTCCTTGCAGGTATGAAGGGCCTGGACCCCAGGGCAGGGCCACGCCATACGTATAACCCAGTCCCTTTGGCCAGGTGACATTTGCTCTGAACTGGATGATACGAATGATGTCAGATTTGGAATCTAACATCGTGGCTGTGGAGAGGGTCAAGGAGTACTCCAAGACAGAGACAGAGGTGGGTACTGGCATGAGCCCGGGACAGGGGGAGCTGATGTGACCCCATCTGCCCCTCCTGCCAGGCGCCCTGGGTGGTGGAAGGCAGCCGCCCTCCCGAAGGTTGGCCCCCACGTGGGGAGGTGGAGTTCCGGAATTATTCTGTGCGCTACCGGCCGGGCCTAGACCTGGTGCTGAGAGACCTGAGTCTGCATGTGCACGGTGGCGAGAAGGTACGCGTGGGGTAGGCGGGCCTGCGTGTGTGCCCCCTCAGAGCCCCTTCCCTTCTCCGCCCAGGTGGGGATCGTGGGCCGCACTGGGGCTGGCAAGTCTTCCATGACCCTTTGCCTGTTCCGCATCCTGGAGGCGGCAAAGGGTGAAATCCGCATTGATGGCCTCAATGTGGCAGACATCGGCCTCCATGACCTGCGCTCTCAGCTGACCATCATCCCGCAGGTAGGAGCCTGGCATGGGCTGGCCACACTCACTGCCTCCCTCTGAGGCCACGTTGTATCCCCAGGACCCCATCCTGTTCTCGGGGACCCTGCGCATGAACCTGGACCCCTTCGGCAGCTACTCAGAGGAGGACATTTGGTGGGCTTTGGAGCTGTCCCACCTGCACACGTTTGTGAGCTCCCAGCCGGCAGGCCTGGACTTCCAGTGCTCAGAGGGCGGGGAGAATCTCAGGTAAACACTGGGAGTGCAGAGGTCAGGAACTGCAGCTGGAAATGCCTGCCTTCTCCACTCCCAGCGTGGGCCAGAGGCAGCTCGTGTGCCTGGCCCGAGCCCTGCTCCGCAAGAGCCGCATCCTGGTTTTAGACGAGGCCACAGCTGCCATCGACCTGGAGACTGACAACCTCATCCAGGCTACCATCCGCACCCAGTTTGATACCTGCACTGTCCTGACCATCGCACACCGGCTTAACACTATCATGGACTACACCAGGTGGGACACGGAAACCTGAGCAATGGGGAACCGAAACCTGACCACTTCTCTCTTTTTTGACTAGGGTCCTGGTCCTGGACAAAGGAGTAGTAGCTGAATTTGATTCTCCAGCCAACCTCATTGCAGCTAGAGGCATCTTCTACGGGATGGCCAGAGATGCTGGACTTGCCTAAAATATATTCCTGAGATTTCCTCCTGGCCTTTCCTGGTTTTCATCAGGAAGGAAATGACACCAAATATGTCCGCAGAATGGACTTGATAGCAAACACTGGGGGCACCTTAAGATTTTGCACCTGTAAAGTGCCTTACAGGGTAACTGTGCTGAATGCTTTAGATGAGGAAATGATCCCCAAGTGGTGAATGACACGCCTAAGGTCACAGCTAGTTTGAGCCAGTTAGACTAGTCCCCGGTCTCCCGATTCCCAACTGAGTGTTATTTGCACACTGCACTGTTTTCAAATAACGATTTTATGAAATGACCTCTGTCCTCCCTCTGATTTTTCATATTTTCTAAAGTTTCGTTTCTGTTTTTTAATAAAAAGCTTTTTCCTCCTGGAACAGAAGACAGCTGCTGGGTCAGGCCACCCCTAGGAACTCAGTCCTGTACTCTGGGGTGCTGCCTGAATCCATTAAAAATGGGAGTACTGATGAAATAAAACTACATGGTCAACAGTATATACACAGTAGTCTTTTTGCACTTGTTCACAAGGTTTGGGGATTAGGATCTTTGGAGGAGGCCAAGAGGAAGACTTTCTACACATGTACATGGTTGTAGTTACCTGAACTTCAGACCCAAGAGCTCTTGGCTGCAAATATTGCCTTCACAGCCAAAATTCCCTGGGTAATTGCCAGTAGCTCCTGCTCTGCTGTGCAGATATTGTAAAACGGTGAGAAAGGCCCTGAAATCTGACCTGGGGCCTCTTGGGAAAGCTGCTGTGAACACCTCCACGTTAATGTCATCCCTCAGCCCTCTATGCCTGTTTCTCTAGGGACTGAGAAGTGCATGATGCTTTTACTTCCTTGCTCATTTCGAAGTCTGTTCCAGACAGTTCCTATAACCAGTGAGGCCTCCAAGTCATTCATTTTCCTCAGTCTAGCCAAAGCTGAATGTGTGAGCACAAAGAAGCCGAGAGGCCACCTCCTGCCCAGAGAGAAGCCACCCACACTCCCAGGTTGGCAGACAAGATGTGAGGGGTGAATTAAATTTGTTTTCTTGAGCAAGCCAACAAAGAGTTTCTTTTCTGCAGGTCAGAGTCCA